CTTGTAGGCCGACCAGATGTCCCTGTGCCAGGACAGCAGCCGCCCTCAAGGTACCCCACAGCTGGGGTGAGGGAGGAAACAGGGAGCCGGGACAGAAATGGGGTGCAGGGAGAGAAGCCCCAGCCGTGGCTATGCGGGAGAATTCCACCCGGGAACATGGGATCCCAAGGCAGCCCTTTGAGCCGTCCACTGCGGCCCCCAAACGTTCCGTGCACTCTCTGAAGCCCACACTGGCCCTGTCCTGGAGTCCAGCCCGGGGTGGGAGACAGCGGGGTGCGTGGGGAGCACCTGCGGGGTGGACCGGAAGCAGCCAGGAGGAGGCAGGAACGGGGCCCTGGACAGACCCCTGACCTGGGCTCCTGGTCAGCTCCAGGTTGGCTCGGGGGGGGAGATCGCAGGCGTGGGCTGCGCTGGGAGGAGCCACTTCCACCGACGGAGGCGGCACGGGCTGCCCAGGGTCCGGGCCACGCGGGGCGGGAGAGGTCGGAACCTGCAGGGGGAAGATCCCGGTGGGTTTGCTGGCCAAGGCGCTCAGAGCCTGCAGGCTTGGGACTGCCGGCCCCATGCGTTGACCCCAGGGCCGAGATGAAAGCACCTGTTCACCCCGTCCTGGGGGCTCCGGGAGACCCACCGCAGCCGCGGCCAGTGGCCCGAGTGGGGCCCGTCAGTCAGACACCTCAATGTCCCCTGCAAGGGCCCCTCTGACCACAGAGAACCCGTGGGCACACACCTCTGGGACGTCCTTGCTGTCTCTAAGCCCCTGACCGGGGGACCCCGGGGACACCTTGTTGGGACACACCGTGGGGTCCCCTGGGAGGGGTCTTCCGGTCCCCAGTCCTGGTCTGTGGGGTCCCCGTGGGAGTTCAGGGCGGTGTTTGCAGCCCAGCCGGTCCCGCTCCTGCGGTGGGGACAGATCCGTGGCGGGGGCGGGCTGTCCCTCCTCCTGGTGGCAGGAGTGTCCGCGCCACAGCCAATCGCAGCGGACTGGGTGTGTTTTAGGAAGAGTGTCCCGCAGAGACCCGGCGGGAGCTGCCAGGAGCTCTGGGATTCCAGCGGCTGGAAGGTGAGTGTGTCTACCCCGTTCTCCTGATGGCATGGCAGCCACAGGCGGCCTGCACCCCTTGCAGACCGTGAATTCTCTGCCGGGTCAGAGCCGCGGAGCCAGTGTGGAAACAGCCCAGGACGGTTATGAAATGAGCCCGGGGGCCACGACTTGCTTGGCCGGTTGGACGTCCTCACCCTGCCGCCGGGGCCTGCGTGGGGACGGGTCGGGACAGCTGGGACGGTGGGGATGTTGGGTGGGAAGATGTAAATAAGAACAAAATCTGCAGCCACCTGGGAAGCCTGGCCTCAGTGTGGAAGAGAAGGCAGCAGGATTATTACAGAACCTTGTGAAGCCAACGCGGGCAGCCGCCAGGAGCTGCAGACCGAGAGGATCTCGTCCTTTCTTGCGGCCCAGGGAGACCAGGCCTTTCATTCTGGGCTCGAGACCAACAATTCGAATTCCGAACTCCCCCTGCGTGTGGGACTCAAGGTGGGTTTGCAGTTTGCAGGCAGCTGAAGTTTAAAAAACCTCTTTTCCTCTTCTCCTTCCTCAGGTTGCCCAGGGCTCACCTCTGATGGGTGGGCAGGTGAGCGCTTCCAACAGCTTCTCGAGGCTGCACTGCAGAAATGCCAACGAGGACTGGATGTCGGCACTGTGTCCCCGGCTCTGGGATGTGCCCCTCCACCACCTCTCCATCCCAGGTGAGGTTGGGGTGGGGCAGGGGCCGTTGCCTGTGACATGTCCGCGTGTGTGCTTTGCTCTCAGGGAGCCACGACACGATGACGTACTGCCTGAACAAGAAGTCCCCCATTTCGCACGAGGAGTCCCGGCTGCTGCAGCTGCTGAACAAGGCCTTGCCCTGCATCACGCGCCCTGTCGTGCTGAAATGGTCCGTCACCCAGGTACGGTCTGTGCCCCGTGCTGCTGACCTGGCCAGGCAGACATGACAGCAGCCTCTGTCCACAGGCACTGGACGTCACAGAGCAGCTGGATGCCGGGGTGCGGTACCTGGACCTGCGGATAGCCCACATGCTGGAGGGCTCGGAGAAGAACCTGCACTTTGTCCATATGGTGTACACAACGGCGCTGGTGGAGGTGCGGCCGGGCTGAGGTGGGACGCAATGGGGTGCAGGACTCAGCCCAGCACCCCCCTCCCCAGGACACACTCACGGAAATCTCGGAGTGGCTGGAGCGGCATCCACGCGAGGTGGTCATCCTGGCCTGCAGAAACTTCGAGGGGCTGAGCGAGGACCTGCACGAGTACCTGGTCGCCTGTATCAAGAACATCTTCGGGGACATGCTGTGTCCTCGTGGGGTGAGGAGGGGAAGGATATCCGCACGTCTCTCCCCCTGCACCCCTTAACTCTGGTCCTTTGCAGGAGGTGCCGACACTGCGGCAGCTGTGGTCCCGGGGCCAACAGGTCATCGTCTCCTATGAAGACGAGAGCTCCTTGCGCCGGCACCACGAGCTGTGGCCAGGAGTCCCCTACTGGTGGGGAAACAGGGTGAAGACCGAGGCCCTCATCCGATACCTGGAGACCATGAAGAGCTGCGGCCGCCCAGGTACCAGGTCGCCCCTCGTGGGGGTAGATTCCCGTGTAACCTCTCCCCACCCTCACCGTTGCAGGAGGGTTGTTCGTGGCCGGCATCAACCTCACGGAGAACCTGCAGTACGTTCTGGCGCACCCGTCCGAGTCCCTGGAGAAGATGACGCTGCCCAACCTTCCGCGGCTGAGCGCGTGGGTCCGAGAGCAGTGCCCGGGGCCGGGTTCACGGTGCACCAACATCATCGCGGGGGACTTCATCGGCGCAGACGGCTTCGTCAGTGACGTCATCGCGCTCAATCAGAAGCTGCTGTGGTGCTGACGGGACCCTTCTGAAGTTCGGGACGCGGCGGCTGCAGTTTCACCCCCGAATTTCCAAGTATTGTGACTTTGTTTGGGCCAAATGTTGGTGATCATAGGACCGATGATAATACGTTTTCATTTTCTTTAAAATAGAGATGGGGTGGCTGGGCGTGGTGACTTCGCCTGTCTTCCCAGCACTTTGGGAGGCCGAGGTGGGTGGATCATGAGGTCAGGAGCTTGAGAGCAGCCTGACCAACATGGTGAAATCCCATCTCTACTAAAAATACAAAACTTAGCTGGGTGTGTGGCAGGCGCCTGTAGTCCCAGTTACTCGGGAGGCTCAGGCAGGAGAACTGCTTGAAGCCGGGAGATGGAGGTTGCATTGAGCTGACATCGTGCCACTGCACTCCAGTCTGAATGATAGACCGAGACTCCATCTCAAAAGAAAAAAAAACAGCCGAGTGTGCAGTGACTCACGCCTGTCATCCCAGCACTTTGGGAGGCGAAGGCGGGTGGAACATGAGGTCAGGAGTTCGAGACCAGCCTGACCAACATGGTGAAACCCCGTCTCTATTAAAAACACAAAAACTACCTGGGTGCGTGATGGGCACCTGTAGTGCCAGCTACTCAGGAGGCTGAGGCAGGAGAATGGCGTGAACCCGGGAGGTGGAGGTTGCATTGAGCTGAGATCGTGCCACTGCACTCCAGCCTGGGCGACAGAGCGAGACTCCATCTCAAAAAAAAAAAAAAAAAAAAAGATGGGGTCTCTCTATGTTGGCCAGGTTGGTCTTGAACTCCTGGCCTCAAGTGATCCTCCCACCTCAGCCTCCCAGAGTGCTGGGATGACAGTCAAGAACCACCATGGCAGCCCATAATATGTTTTCTTATTTCTGTATTCTCCTTGCTGTGGCGTCTGGAGCCCTTACAGACCCAGGGAGACACTATCCTCCCACAGCTCACTAATTACTAAACACAGTGACAGCCCACTTAGGAGCCGGCCTCCCCTGTCAGCCAACCCCTCAGCTAGTTCTCACACCAAGCCTATAGATATATATGTGTGTGTATATATGTGTGTTTATGTGTCTGTGTGTATATATGTGTATATATCGGTGTGTATATATGTATGTATGTTTATACATGTGTATATGTGTGTGTGTGTGTGTATATGTGTGTATGTGTGTATATATGTATATGTGTGCATATGTGTATACGTGTATGCATACATGTATATGTGTATGCATGTATATGTGTATGTGTACATGTATATGTGTTTATACATGTATATGTGTGTATGCGTGTATACGTGTATGTATACATGTATATGTGTGTATGCGTGTATATACACACGTATACATATATACGTGCGTGTGTATGTGTATATATATATATGTGTATATATATATTTTTTGAGGAGTCTCACTCTGTCACCCAGGCTGGAGTGCAACGGCGAGATCTCGGCTCACCGCAACCTCCGCCTCCCTGGTTCAAGCAATTCTCCTGCCTCCGCCTCCCGAGTAGCTGGGATGACAGGCATGTGCCACCACACCCGACTAATTTCATATATTTAGTAGAGACGGGGTTTCTCCGCGTTGGTCAGGCCGTTCTCAAACTTCTGACCTCAGGTGATCTGCCCGCCTCGACCTCCCAAAGTGCTGGGATGACAGGCATGAGCCACTGTGCCCAGCCGCCGATATTTCTTTAAATTATGTTTAGGGACAGGGTCTTTTTCTGTCACCCAGGCTGGAGGGCAGTGGTACAGTCATAGCTCACTGCAGCCTCAACCTCCTGGGCTCAAGCGATCCTCTCAGCTCAGCCTCCCGTGTAGCTGGGGCTCCAGGGACACACCCCCACTGCTGGCTAATTTTTGTATTTTTGGTAGAGTCAGGGTTTCACCACATGGCACAGTCTGGTCTCAAATTCCTGGGCTCCAGTGATCCTCCCACCTTAGCTTCCAGAGTGGCCAGGATCACAGGCAGGCACCACCATGCCCAGGTAATTTTATTTTTTTGTAGAGACGTGGTCTGGCTATGTTGTCCAGGGTGGTCTCAAACTCCTGGGCTCAACTGATCCTCCCACCTCAACCTCTGCCATAGCCAGGACCTCAGGTGTCAGCCACCACACCCACAGCTAATTTTTTTTGTAGAGATGGGGTCTGGCTCTGTTGCTCAGGCTGGTGTGTAGTAGGGGCACAGTCATAGCTCACTGTAACCTTCAACGCCTGGGCTGAAGCAATTCTCCCGCCTCAGCTTCCCAAGTAACTGGGAGTATAGGTGTACACCACCATGCCCAGCTAATTATTTAGTAGTAGTAGGAGGAGTATTATGTTTGAGATGGAGTCTCGCTCTGTCGCCCAGGCTGGAGTGCAGTGGCGCAGTCTCAGCTCACTGCAACCTCTGCCTCCCAGGTTCAAGCAATTCTTGTGCCTCAGCCTCCTGAGTAGCTGGGATTACAGGCGCCCGCCACCGCGCCTGGCTAACTTTTGTATTTTTAGCAGAGATGGGGTTTCACCATGTTGCCCAGGCTGGTCTTGAACTCCCGACCTCAGGTGATCCATCCGCATTGGCCTCCCAAAGTGCTGGGATCACAGGCGTGAGCCACCGCACCTGGCCTCAAGCCAGTATTTCCCTGGCCCTAAATCATTCCTGGCTGGGTCCCAGCCCAGTAGAGCCAGCCCCCCAGCCCGGAGTGCTACTGAAGTGTTCAAAAGTTGTCAATCCTCAGCCGTTCCCTAGTCCTGTTGCCCGGTTCTGCCGAAGCCCCTTGAAGGCTGTGGCCTGGGCTGTTCCCTCATTCATTCCTGCCTCCCGAGCCAAACCCAGGTATCCGCTTGTGCCCTGCGTGGTGTGGCAGCGTCTTCTCTCGGGAAGGGTCAGGAGTAATTTCTTCTTTCAGTGGCCTCTCTGTGCTAGTCCCGGTCACCTCCGTGAATTAAAGTCCTACAGGTACAAGGGAGACCCCCCCCCCACGGAAGGCGCCCCCAGTCCGTGTGGGAGACTCGCACACCGGTTTTCTGCACAGGTTTCTTTCTGCCTCTGAAGCGTGAACGGTCCTAGTTTCAGACGCAGATCCTGCAAATACTTTTTTTTGTTTTTTTGAGATGGATTTTCCCTCTTGTTGTTCAGGCTGGAGTGCAATGGCACGATCTCAGCTCACTGCAACCTCTGCCTCCCGGGTTCAAGTGATTCTCCTGCCTCAGCCTCCCGAGGAGCTGAGATTACAGGCGCGTGCCACCGTGCCTGGTTAATTTTGTATTTGTATTTTTATTTATGTTTTGAGACGGAGTTTCGCTCTCGTTGCCGAGGCTGGAGTGTAGTAGTGTGATCCTGGCTCACTGCAACCTCCACCTCCCGGGTTCCAGCAAATTCTCCTGCCTCAGCCTCCCAAGTAGCTGGGATTGCAGGCGCCCGCCACCACGCCCGGATAATTTTTGTGTGTTTAGCAGAGACGGGGTTTCACCATGTTGGCCAGGCTGGTCTCGATCTCCTGACCTCAGGTGATCCACCCGCCTCGGCCTCCCAAAGTGCTGGGATGACAGGCGTGAGCCACCGCGCCCGGCCTATACCTCATTTTCTACATGTCGCTTGTTGGAGCTGCTGGTTCAAGTTCCCAGCCAGCCAATGGATGCCAGCACCATTTTTACTCCCCTTTCCCAAGCAAATCGTGCATTTTTGTCTAACGAGAGACATCAGTTTCTCAGGATGATCCTCAAGAACGTTATGGAGTCCATGTTGCAATAGGTTCTCTTTGGGACCTAATGACTCATTTTCCAAAAATCCGCTTCTACTTTTGGTACCCGGTTGCTACGGTGAAATGAAGGTGCCCCGCATCCAGAAAGACGCACTCCTGGACCACAACCGGCGGCTACCTCAGCCCCACGGCTCTGCAGGATCAGGGCTCGGGCAGGCCCCGCGGAGATGAAGAATTTGCAGGGAGCCTCCCTGACTTCCGTCGGCTGTGAATCCTTGTCTGTCAGGGGCGTATCCACAAAATCACCGAATTCATACAGATCGTTTAAATAAATGAACATCATTAAAGTCAAATATGAGTATGAATTTTATTACCACCAATGCAG